CGGGGCGTCTGCCTGGGTGGGGCCCACCGGGGCTGGGAGCCGGGACTTGGGCTGAGGCTTCCCGGACCACGGAGGATCCGCGCTGTCGAGGGCAGGACCCAGGAGGGGGAGGAAGCAGAGGATGCTCGGCGCCTTCTTGGCTCCGCCCTTAGCCCCGCCCTACTGCGGCGTTTAAGGGTCTCTTAGCAGGTGGCTACACTGGATCCAAAGTCGGGGGAGTGTTACGGCAGGGAACACTCGCAGACCGCCTAGTCTAGGCCCTCATTATGGGGAAACTGAGGAACAGAAAGGTCCTGTTTCTAAGTCTTACATTACCAAGACTGAGGTGCGGGGGCGGTCCTGGATCCCCCGCCCCAAGGCTGGGAGGGGCACGCCTCGGAAGGGAGGTTTGGGGTCGGTGGTTTCACAGTGAGTGTGTCTGAAGCCAAATGGTCGGAAACCGTTACCCGCTCTCCTAGGCCCGGCTAGTGGGGACCCCAACCGCCTGCGGCTGCCCCTCCCAAGTTCCTCCCTGTTGGCCAGGCATCCAGGTCTCCAGTCTCCGAGCTGCGGAGAACCCACCGCCACATGCGGCTGCCCCTTTCCATTCGACCCTGTGGGGAGCCAGGCTTCCGGGGCCCCGTTCCTCCTGTGTGAACTGGGCCCCCCGCCCCCATTCCCAGACATCAAGGCCGCGTCTCCAGATAGCCACGATTTCATTCCTCGCTCCCCACAGGTCCCTCTCCCCAAAATATTCCCATCTTGTCCTAGCCCATCCCCCAGACTATCTCAAGGACCAGCTGTCCCCACGCCCCCGACCTCCACTAGGCCTGTGCCACCCGCTGCCTGCAGGAAGACGCCCGGTCCCGGGCCGGGTTAGCCCCATGGGAACGGTTTGTCTCGAAAACAGGAACCCGAGCTGGGGGCTGGGCGGGGCGCCCCTTCCCCACCGCAGTCCGCTTCCTGCCCCTCCCGGCTTCCTCCGCCCGACACCCAGGCAGGGCGGGGGGCACTGGGGCGTCCGCGGTTGGGGGAGGGGCTCTTCGTTTCGGTCCCCCCTCCGCGTCCCGGGCGGCGGGGCCTCCGGTCGCCCGCCCTCGGGGCAGCTAGTGGCGCAGCCCCCCGCCCGCGGCCCTGGCCTCCCGGGCGGCGCGGCAGGGGAGGGGTTAAGCTGCCGCAGGGACCGCCGCGTGCGGGGCGAGAGGGAGCCCCCGGTGGGGGTGGCGCAGCCGGCGGTGCGGAGCTCCGCGCAGGGGCGGAGGGGGGACGCAGACTCCCGCTCTGCCTCTCCCGGGACAGGGGTTCGGTCCGAGCCCGGTGGGAGGCTCCCGGAGCGCAGCCTGGGCCCAGCCCACCCCGCGCCGGCGGCCATGGCAGGCACCCTGGACCTGGACAAGGGCTGCACGGTGGAGGAGCTGCTCCGCGGGTGCATCGAAGCCTTCGGTGAGTGGCTCGGGAGGGCACACGGAGCCTGAGCCTAGCCCCGAGTCTGAGCCCGGGTCCCTGCCTCCCAGGCACAGTCCAGGGCACAGCCCTGACCCGGACCCACCCTGCTCCGCAGCGTGCAGTCTCTTTAACGAAAGCCTCCTCCGCAACGCAGGGCAGAGAGATGCACGCCCTTCAGACAGATGAGGTTTCCCTTCTCTAGCCTTCCCCAGCGGCGGCGAAGGGAGGGCCGGGTCCCGGACTCTGACACTTGAGGGGCATTATCTGTCTCCCGGGGAATCCGGAGGAACTCGCTATCTCCGGCCTGGGAGCTGTTTCCGGCTAATGGGGGGCGGCTTATCTGGTGAAGGGGTGCCCCTTCCCCCCAAGCGCTCAGGAAATGACCTCTGGATTCTTGACCCCGGGGAACCCAGGCTCCTTCCGCCCCAGCTGGTTCCCCTCCGGACGATGGGCGGCTCGGGCGCTCCCCTCCTCCAGTCCTCAGGGCGTGCCTATCTCTCGCCCACCACACCTTTCCTCTCTAATTTGCCTCCTGCTCTCGGAGTCCTGGGCAAGCAGGAGGTGGGCGGGGTCGAGCGTGCACCCGAAGGACCGATACCTGGCGGGTTGCGGGGTGAGGATGAGGCATGGTAGCTGCGGACCCAGCTCAGCCACCTGTCTTTGACCCTTCGGAGTCAGATGACTCCGGGAAGGTGCGGGACCCGCAGCTGGTGCGCATGTTCCTCATGATGCACCCCTGGTACATCCCCTCCTCTCAGCTGGCGGCCAAGCTGCTCCACATATATCCTTCGCCGGCCTTGCCAAGGCCCCCGCAGTTAAGCGGCCTCCTTAACCCTCTCCTTCACCTACCAACAATCCCGGAAGGACAACTCCAATTCCCTGCAGGTGAAAACGTGCCACCTGGTCAGGTGAGTCTTTCCCCTGGGGCTCTAGCCCCTCCGGGCTATCTTGGGTGACTCCCCGCTCCTCCAGGTACTGGATCTCCGCCTTCCCAGCGGAGTTTGACTTGAACCCGGAGTTGGCTGAGCAGATCAAGGAGCTGAAGGCTCTGCTAGACCAAGAAGGGAACCGACGGCACAGCAGCCTAATCGACATAGACAGCGTGTGCGTGGGGGGAGCACAGAGGGCTGGGGGGGCAGCAAAGGGCTCACTACCCCTGCCCCCCCAGCCCTACCTACAAGTGGAAGCGGCAGGTGACTCAGCGGAACCCTGTGGGACAGAAAAAGCGCAAGATGTCCCTGTTGTTTGACCACCTGGAGCCCATGGAGCTGGCGGAGCATCTCACCTACTTGGAGTATCGCTCCTTCTGCAAGATCCTGGTGCGGCCCGAGGGCTGGGGGGTCAGGGGTCCCAAGGTGCTGAGGCCACTCCTCATGCCCCCAGTTTCAGGACTATCACAGTTTCGTGACTCATGGCTGCACTGTGGACAACCCCGTCCTGGAGCGGTTCATCTCCCTCTTCAACAGCGTCTCACAGTGGGTGCAGCTCATGATCCTCAGCAAACCCACAGCCCCGCAGCGGGCCCTGGTCATCACACACTTTGTCCACGTGGCGGAGGTGCCTGCCCCTCCCTCCCGGTGTCTCCCAACTCCCTGCCTCTCCGTCCCCATTTGCCTTCCAGAAGCTGCTACAGCTGCAGAACTTCAACACGCTGATGGCAGTGGTCGGGGGCCTGAGCCACAGCTCCATCTCCCGCCTCAAGGAGACCCACAGCCACGTTAGCCCTGAGACCATCAAGGTGCCTGGGACTGGGGAGGGGCCGGTGCTTCCGGGGGTATGACTCCTCTGTCCTTTGTCCCCAGCTCTGGGAGGGTCTCACGGAACTAGTGACGGCGACAGGCAACTATGGCAACTACCGGCGTCGGCTGGCAGCCTGTGTGGGCTTCCGCTTCCCGATCCTGGGTGTGCACCTCAAGGACCTGGTGGCCCTGCAGCTGGCACTGCCTGACTGGCTGGACCCAGCCCGGACCCGGCTCAACGGGGCCAAGATGAAGCAGCTCTTTAGCATCCTGGAGGAGCTGGCCATGGTGACCAGCCTGCGGCCACCAGTACAGGCCAACCCCGACCTGCTGAGCCTGCTCACGGTGAGGAGCAGGGGGCAGGGAGGTGGGGAGCTCCAGTGGGGGTGATCAGATCTGTGTGTCCCAGGTGTCTCTGGATCAGTATCAGACGGAGGATGAGCTGTACCAGCTGTCCCTGCAGCGGGAGCCGCGCTCCAAGTCCTCGGTGAGGGGGTACTCCCTCCTCTCCACTCTGCCTGGCCCTAGCTCAGGCCCGACCATTTCCATAGCCAACCAGCCCCACGAGTTGCACCCCACCACCCCGGCCCCCGGTACTGGAGGAGTGGACCTCGGCTGCCAAACCCAAGCTGGATCAGGCCCTCGTGGTGGAGCACATCGAGAAGATGGTGGAGGTGAGCTCCTGCGGAGCCTGAGCAGTGTGTGGTCTGGCTCTGCGTGTCCCTCTGCGTGCCCCAGTCTGTGTTCCGGAACTTTGACGTCGATGGGGATGGCCACATCTCACAGGAAGAATTCCAGATCATCCGTGGGAACTTCCCTTACCTCAGCGCCTTTGGGGACCTCGACCAGAACCAGTGAGGAGGGCTGGGGACCTGGGGGAGAGGGACCGAGCTGAAGCGCCCCCGCAACTCCCCACAGGGATGGCTGCATCAGCAGGGAGGAGATGGTTTCCTATTTCCTGCGCTCCAGCTCTGTGTTGGGGGGGCGCATGGGCTTCGTACACAACTTCCAGGAGAGCAACTCCTTGCGCCCCGTCGCCTGCCGCCACTGCAAAGCCCTGGTGAGAGTCCCTTTCCCGGCTCACGGCCCAAGCTCCTCCCACCACGGCCCCTCCTCTATTGCAGATCCTGGGCATCTACAAGCAGGGCCTCAAATGCCGAGGTGAGATGGAATGACTGGAAGGGCTGCTGGGCCCCTGGCTGGCTCTCCATTTGCTCTCCCCCAGCCTGTGGAGTGAACTGCCACAAGCAGTGCAAGGATCGCCTGTCAGTTGAGTGTCGGCGCAGGGCCCAGAGTGTGAGCCTGGAGGGGTCTGCACCCTCACCCTCACCCATGCACAGCCACCATCACCGCGCCTTCAGCTTCTCTCTGCCCCGCCCTGGCAGGCGAGGCTCCAGGCCTCCAGGTAAGAGGGAGTCATTCTGTACTGGCCTGTGGAGTGTGTTCTGCAGCAATCCCCCTCCCAGCAGAGATCCGTGAGGAGGAGGTACAGACGGTGGAGGATGGGGTGTTTGACATCCACTTGTAATAGATGGTGAGTCCTCCCACAGCTGGCACCAGAGCTCCGTCTTCCTCACAACCTGTTTTTCTCTTCCCAGCTGTGGTTGGATCAAGGACTCATTCCTGCCTTGGAGAAAATACTTCAACCAGAGCAGGGAGCCTGGGGGTGTCGGGGCAGGAGGCTGGGGATGGGGGTGGGATATGAGGGTGGCATGCAGCTGAGGGCAGGGCCAGGGCTGGTGTCCCTAAGGTTGTACAGACTCTTGTGAATATTTGTATTTTCCAGATGGAATAAAAAGGCCCGTGTAATTAACCTTCACCATCAGCGCCTAGAATCCCGGGGGGTAGGGG